CAGGAGTTTGAGACCAGCCTGGTCAACATGGTGAAACTCCGTTTCTACAAAATACAAAAATCAGCTGGGCATGGTGACATGCATCTGTATTCCCAGCTACTCTGGGGGCTGAGGCAGGAGAATTGCTGGAACCCGGGAGGCGGAGGAGGTTGCAGTGAGCCAAGATCCCACCACTGCACTCCAGCCTGGGTGACAGAGCAAGACCCTATCTCAAAAAAAAAAAAAAAAAAGAAAAAAAGAAAATAAACACAATAAAATAAGCTTATGCATTCATCGGTTGACTAAAATGTGACCAGATGCTTACAGGAAACTAACCCTGTATTTCCCCTAGAAGCAGTGGAATGGTATTCACTAATTCCGTGTTTGTAGCAAGTTTATAGACCATAACTACTGTGAATAGTGAGAACTGACTGTATTTTAGGCTGCGTGGGCCATCTGGTCTGTGTAACTACTCGAGTCTGTCCTTGTAGCTCAAATATAGCAATAGACAGTACACAATCAAACACGGCTATGTTCCAATAAAACTTTTATTTATGGACACTGAAATTTGACATGTATGATTTTCATATTTCACAAAATATTGTTCTCCTTTTCATTGTTTTTACCATTTAAAAATACAGAAATGGAAAATATAGGAACTGGCTTCCCCGAATCTCCGGAGTCACACGGTCTCAAATCCCAACAGCCACACCCAGTGAAAGAATCCCACCCAGGAGCGCGCCAGGGACAGACTCGCAGCGCCGTCCTCGCTCACAGGGCTCCCTAGTTGGCACTATAGAGAGGCGGTCGCGGGCGCCCCTCTTTAACGCGCCAGCCATCTGTCCCCGCTCCCCTCCAGGCCCTGCCGCGCCGTCCCCAGGCGCTAAGGGACTCGAAGCGCAGCCTCGCTGGGACGGACCTAGCTCCGGCTCCGGGTTCACGCAGAGCAGGGGCTGCACCAGCGAGCGGACCCTTGAGACTGGCCGCGCCTGCGCACTCCGTGAGCGCGCCCGGCCCTCCCAGCAGCCTCCGCGCGCAGCCCGTTAGGCCCCGGGGATTGTGGCGTGACCCGGCAGCGGCTTCCTCCGTTCGGGCATCGCTGTGCCTCGGGTTCGCGCCCCGAGTGAGCAGTCCTGGCCCGGAGCGTCGGTCCTGGTAATCTGTAGGAAAAGCGCTGCGGCCCAGGGGGTAAAGAGAGGTAAGCGGGGCCACTGCAGTATCGCAGAGGGGCTGATCTCATGGCCTTGTTTTCCTCTCCCTAGATCAGCCTCTGTGGACTCGGTGCTTCTCCTGGCAAGTAAACCCCAAGGAGGACTGACCAGTTCTTGAATTTCTATACCATGGCCCTTGTAAGTTTTTTTCTCCTCCTAGGAATACTATCTTTCATTTATAATGTGTGGTTTGTCATTTCAGCGATCAGTGATGTTCAGTGATGTATCCATAGACTTCTCTCCAGAAGAGTGGGAATACCTGGACTTGGAACAAAAGGACTTGTACAGAGATGTCATGTTGGAGAACTACAGCAACTTGGTCTCACTGGGTAAGGTTATCTGCTTCTAGGAATTTAGACTGTTTCATGTACCTTATATTCCTTTTCTTCTAAGCAGGATGCTTCATTTCTAAACCAGATGTGATTTCCTCATTGGAGCAAGGAAAAGAGCCTTGGAAAGTTGTGAGGAAAGGAAGAAGACAATATCCAGGTGAGGGCTAGTTGGGCAGGAAGAAGCCATCACAGCATGTGTTTGCTTTCTTGTTTTATTTTAGATTTGGAGACCAAGTATGAGACCAAGAAGTTATCTTTAGAAAATGACATTTATGAAATAAATTTATCCCAGTGGAAGATAATGGAAAGAATTGAAAACCATGGCCTTAAGGGTCTCATTTTAAAAAATGATTGGGAATCCACAGGAAAAATTGAAGGACAGGAGAGACCTCAAGAAGGATACTTCAGTAGTGTGAAAATGCCATCTGAAAAGGTGTCCTCTTACCAGAAACGCACATCTGTTACTCCACATCAGAGACTTCATTTTGTTGATAAACCCTATGAATGTAAGGAATGTGGGAAGGCGTTCAGAGTGCGCCAACAGCTTACTTTTCATCACAGAATTCATACTGGTGAAAAACCGTATGAATGTAAGGAATGTGGGATGGCCTTCAGACAGACTGCACACCTTACTCGACATCAGAGACTTCATTCTGGTGAAAAACTCTATGAATGTAAGGAATGTGGGGAAGCTTTCATATGTGGTGCAGATCTTAGAGTACATCAGAAAATGCATATTGGTGAGAAGCCCTATGAATGTAAAGAATGTGGGAAGGCTTTTAGGGTACGAGGACAACTTACTCTGCATCAGAGGATTCATACTGGTGAGAAACCCTATGTGTGTAAAGAGTGTGGAAAAGCCTTTAGACAGTACGCACACCTGACTCGGCATCAGAAGCTTAATAGTGCTGACAGGCTCTATGAATGCAAAGAATGTGGGAAGGCCTTTTTGTGTGGCTCTGGTCTTAGAGTACATCACAAACTTCATACTGGTGAGAAACCCTATGAATGTAAGGAATGCGGGAAGGCCTTTAGAGTGCGACAACAACTAACACTCCATCAGAGAATTCATACTGGTGAGAAACCCTATGAATGTAAGGAATGTGGAAAGACCTTTAGCCGTGGTTATCATCTTATTCTCCATCACAGAATTCATACTGGTGAAAAACCTTACGAATGTAAGGAATGCTGGAAAGCCTTTAGTCGCTACTCACAACTTATTTCACATCAGAGTATTCATATTGGTGTTAAGCCCTATGACTGTAAGGAATGCGGGAAGGCCTTCAGACTACTTTCACAACTCACACAGCATCAGAGTATTCATATTGGTGAGAAACCTTATAAATGTAAGGAATGTGGCAAGGCCTTTAGATTGCGCCAAAAACTTACTCTACATCAGAGCATTCATACTGGCGAAAAACCCTTTGAGTGTAAGGAATGTAGGAAGGCCTTTAGACTTAATTCATCCCTTATTCAACATCTGAGAATTCATTCTGGTGAGAAACCCTATGAATGTAAGGAATGTAAGAAGGCCTTTAGGCAACATTCACACCTTACTCATCATCTGAAAATTCATAATGTAAAAATCTAAGAAAGTCTTTTCAACTTCTGTGTTATAGAACATTCTATGAATGTAGTAATTAATCTATTTTGCTCCATACATGCAACTGCGTTGGCATTAGAGGTTTTATACCATTAAAAGAGTGTGACAATGTATTGTAGTCCATCATCACTCAAACCTGAAACTTCAGCATATTTGTTCTAAAAACTAATCCTGTTATAAGAATGAAAAAGACATTTACCGTCATCCCTATCCCATCACTTTGTGTCATACTGGACAAGACGCTTAACTGCTCTGTGCTATAATTTTTTAATTTATGACATGGTCATATAAGAGTGCAGCAGTTTGACACACTTTCAATCAAGAGGTGGAATCTACATCCCTCTGTTGTATACAGGAATCTACATCCCTCTGTGACTGCTTCGCCCAGTAGAATATGGTAGACGTACTGCTGTGCTGGTTTCTTGACTCAGACTTTACTGGTAGGGTTACTTCATCTCATGAAATGACAGAACTGTCTTGTTACAAAGTCTGGCTACTTTGCTGAAGAGACCACATGAAGAGGCCCTGAAACTACGTAGAGAGGGAGAGGCACCTGCTGAACCCTGTCTTCTTGACATCCACCAAGATACCAGACATTTGAGTGAAATTTTGGATCCACCAGACCAGCCACCAGCTAAATGCCAGTGAGCGACTTGGTAACCTGAACTGATGCCATGTAGAATGGAAGAATTGACCAGCTGAGCCCCTGGCCCAAATTTCTGACCCACAAAAACATGAGATATAATAAAATGGTTGTTGTTTTAAGCCACTAAACTTTCTTTTATTATCATACTAAATATTTATTTTTACATAATTCATACTAAAGGCTGTGGGCATAATGAGTATAGAAATGCCTTCCACCAACATTTAATCTTCATTGAACTTGAGATATCTTATTCTCGTTAAAATATTGAAAGTAAGGAATTCCTTTCCAGTTTGTTCATTAAAAAACAGATACCCTAGACCAGGTGAGGTGGCCCATGCCTGTAAATCCAGCACTTTGGGAGGCCAAGTAAGGACGATTGCTTGAGGCCAGAAGTTCGAGACCAGCCTGGGCAACATGGTGAGACCCTGTCTCTACCAAAAAACTTTAAAAATTAGCTGGGCATAATGGTGCATGCCTGTAGTCCTAGCTACTCGAGGCTGAGGTGGGAGGATCATTTGAACCCAAGAGTTGAGGCTTCAGTGAGCTGTGATTGTACCACTGCACTCCAGCTTGAGTGACTGCAAGACCCTGTCTCAAAAAAAAAAAAAAACTACAATCAGTATTCTCTGGCCCCAGTCAATATTAAAAATTGACAAAGGATAACATGAAACTTTGGAAATTAAAAGTCACCTGTATTATGAAGCCCCATTAATTTTTTAAACTACTTCATTGTTTTTTAAAAATGCTAAATTGTCAATTTAGCATTTTGAGGCAATCCCCTCAAATTGGCTCCTGTGTCCTTTTATCATGACCACTCCAACCTTTGAGCTTTTTTTTTTCCTGAACCAAATGCATTGATTAGTTATGGAGCATACTAGAGCATTATTAACAAATAAAGGAAAAGAATGGAATATTTACCTTGCCTATCCTTTACAAACTATATTTCAAGACAACCAAAAGTTGGTGAAGGAAAGTTGTTGATTAGAGAATTCCAACTGGTTAAAAGGTCAAAGGAGGCCAGGCGCGGTGGCTCAAGCCTGTAATCCCAGCACTTTGGGAGGCCGAGGCAGGTGGATCGTGAGGTCAGGAGATCAAGACCATCCTGGCTAACACGGTGAAACCCCATCTCTACTAAAAATACAAAAAATTCGCCGGGCGTGGTGGCAGGCGCCTGTAGTCCCAGCTACTCAGGAGGCTGAGGCAGGAGAATGGCTTGAACCCGGGAGGCGGAGCTTGCAGTGAGCCGAGATCGCGCCACTGCACTCCAGCCTGGGTGACAGACCGAGACTCTGTCTCAAACAAAAAACAAAAAACAAAACAAAACAAAGATCAAATGAATGATAGAATTTGAAAACTACGCTCTTTAATTTTACAAAATCATGGATTTTCGTGGTGATAGCAATGGATGCGAAGACCATTAGGTGAAAAATGGATAGGAAGCTTATAATGCATGGAGCAGAATGACAGGACACTAATCTATATTAACATCTCTAAATGAGATCAGCCAGATGAACTTGATGTGATGAAATGGATACACACAGTGGACACCTGTGAAGTTTTCTTGGCTCCCCCAAAACTGAGAAGTACAAGTTAGTCTCCAAACCTAATTACCAGTTTACAGGAAACATGGGGAATAAAAGAACAAATTAACAACACAAAGAAGCAAACAACCAAATGCACAATTTGGGAAATTCTGCAGAAGTAATGGCCTAGTTTTTTAACCAATACATGTCAAAAAAAAAAAAAAAAAAGACAAAAATGGAATCCTACACTTTAAAGGAGACTAAGAAACGTATCCTTCAAATACAGTGTATGGAGCATTTTAGGATCCTTGTGTTAAAATGCGCTTGGGATTTGTTTTAATCAATCATGGTGAGACAGGCAGACATGGAAATTATTGTCATGAAGGAAGAAGTTTATACGCAGATCCCACAAACGGGAGGCATGGCATGGCATGCAGGGTCACGTAAAGAAGCACCTGGGTGTATCAGGAGGCAGAGGGTGAGAGCACAGCATGGCCCAGAGCTTTTATTGGGGGTTTTCATGGGAAGGAATGGACAAGGCAGGGGTAGGCACACTGGTAAGCTTAGGATTGAATAGTTTGAGTAATTTTGTTGGTCTCTGGGATCTAGGGGGGATTCGTAATTGTCTAGTTAGGGCAGGGGAATATTGAATTGGTGTATGAGAGTTTGGTAAAGGAGATAGTTGGGAGTATGGGCTCTGGATTGGTTGGTTTGTATATGAAAGGCATGCTTGCAGTGGAGTTTATCATCTATGCATTAGCTTGCCCTGGGAGGGGCAGCCTATCCAGGATCAAGGCCCCAAGTGGCCAGAGCATCAGGAATACAGAAAATAAAGAAAACATAGTCAATACAAGATTTGAAGGAATAAAATGTCTCTACATATTGTACAAATGTAAACATGGATTGGTTACTAAATGATACGAAATAATTTATTGTTCATATGTTAGGCATGACTATGGCATTATGGGTATATGTGTATGAGTCCTTAAGTGTTAGAGATTCATACTGAGGTATTTAAGGCTGAAATGTTATGCCTGTGATTTACTTTTAAATACTTAAAAACAAAAGGTGGGAGGGATAGATGAAACAAGATTAGCAAAATGTTGGTAAATGTTTAATCTGGATCATTAGGTACACAGGGTTCATTGTGCCGTTCTTACTATCTTTACATATATTTTAAATTTTCCATAATAAAGTTTTTTAAAGTAGAAAATCAAGTTTGGGCCAGGCGTGGTGGCTCATGCCTGTAATCGCAGTACTTTGGGAGGCCAAGGTGGGTGGATCATTTGAGGCCAGGAGATCAAGACCATCCTGGCCAACATGGTGAAACTCTGTCTCTACTAAAAATACAAAAATTAGCTGGACATGGTGGCACGCCTGTAGTCCCAGCTACTCGGGAGGCTGAGGCAGGAAAATCGCTTGAACCCAGGAGGCGGAGGTTGCAGTGAGCTGAGATCACACCACTGCACTCCAGCCTGGCAATAGAGTGAGACTCCATCTCAAAAAAAAAAAAAAAGAAAGAAAATCAAGTCTGAAATTGTAGACTATTTAGTGATGAATGATCACATGTTGCCTACAGATAACTTGGGGGAAATCACCAACCAAAGCTCTACTTGGTAGAAAATTTAAAGCAATGCATTTAGAACATCTGGATTGAGAAATAAGTATTTGTGTTGTTCACCATTCTGTTCACACACCTACAGTGCCTGTCACATAACAGGCAATTTATGGGAAAAAATAAGGATTAACTTAAGCTAGAAATTTTTAAAAACTAAGGTGAATAACAGCAAGTAGTTTATATGATCAAATAAATTAATGGAATAGTTAATAAAATAACAGACTAAGGATATTCTCTTTGAAAAGAACATTAATATAGAATTGGCAGTTATTGAGGGAAAAACATGACTCACAGCTTTATGTATGGAAAAAGTGAAATAGCTACATAATGAGGTTTTTTTAAAA